ATGCACACCTATTCCCCATACCCACCCCAGGCGTAGGCTCCTGGCCTGTGCCCTGGGGGATCTTCCCCTTGCAAGGAGGGGTGTGTTAGGAGCTTCTAGCAAAGGAGAGCTAAGTGACCTTCCGGGGAGCCCTTGGGCCTGTTCTTGTCTCTGCAGCTCAGTATCTGGAGTGGGCTTCACTCTCCCCCACCCTCTTTGAGCAACTGAAACTGTCCTGCAGGCCAGCCCCCCTGCGGTGGCCTCACCTACTCGGAGGTGAGTAGGCTCAGGCCTGAGCCTGAGCCTGTTTCACACCTCTGTCTCATCAGTGCTGTCACCATCGAGCATGGTTTCCTCCCTGGTCCTTTCCAGACCCCTTACTCCCCCCTCTCTGAACTTGCAGTTGGAATAGGATAGAGGACAAGGACATCAGCAAAAACATGAGCAACTCCCCAGGCTCCCTTTACCTCACTTTCTCCACCTGTGAACCTGTGGTAGCCCCTCTCTGAGTTTGCTGCAAGGGCCCAGTGAGCTTGCCATAATCAGACGCAGCAGACACGGGAAGCTCCTGCTCTGCCACCATGCAGGGATGGAAAATCTGTCCACTGGAATCCAGGGGAAGGGATGGAAGAGGAAGAAAAACAAGCTTGGAGCAGTCCAACCCAGCTAGGGCCCTCCATTCCCTCAGGGACACCCCACACCCACCCCACACACTGGGATGAACCCTTGCAGAGGAACAATTCAGATGGTCACACATTCCAGGACCCAAATCCGTAAACACAAAGCATGTCCGTCAGTGCCAGCACCTCCCCCCGGCGAATCAAGCAGCTGTCCCAGAGGGCAAAGGGTCTCTGCAGCCATCTGCTTTCATCAGGGCTGCAGCCCCCAGGCAGCAGTACTGGGAGCCCCTCTCATCTCCGAGAATAAACTCTGAAGCCAGCGACCCTGCGGACCTGAATCATCAGGGAGCCTGTCAGAGGAGGGGCAGTGACTCTGCGGGACAAGCAAGCAGGCTATATAAGTTTCAGAAGGCTGGGCTCCACTCAGATCTTTTCCAGCAGCTGCTGCCTGCCAGAGAGGCGCCTTCAGAGACCCAGCGCTTACACAATACCCACCATGTCCCAGGTAGGAGGACCCAGCAAGGGCTGTGTTGATGCAGGTAGTAAGATGAGGCTCTTGGATCTCCAAGGCTGGTGCTCAGGAAGCCCCTATCAAGAAGAAGCGCCCCCCTGTGAAGGACGAGGACCTGAAGGGGGCCCGAGGAAACCTGACCAAGAACCAGGAAATCAAGTCCAAGACCTACCAGGTCATGCGAGAGTGTGGTGAGTGTCCTCATGCCATCTGGGGCTGGGGAAGGCTGGCCCCTGACTTTACCTCCTCCCACAGAGCAAGCTGGCTCGGCCGCCCCGTCGGTGTTCAGCCGCACCCGCACAGGTACCGAGACTGTCTTTGAGAAGCCCAAAGCCGGACCCACCAAGAGTGTCTTCGGCTGAGAAGTGTGCGCCACTCCCCTTGCTGCCCGAATGCTCGGAAACAGGAGCCTTTCCCAGGAACTCTTTTTTATGCCAGAACGCTTCCTCTCCCCTGCTGTCTCTGGGGCTGCCACCCTCCCCCACAGTCCAGGCCCTTCAGCCAAGGGCTCTGCACCAGCACCTTGGAAGCACCAATAAAGAGGATGCCCACGTGGCCCCAGCAATCAGAAGGTGTTGGTTGGTCCCTGGCTATGGC